TCTCTGCCCGTCCCCCTTCAGGCCCCCTCCCTCTCCTCTCTGATAATCCTTCTCTTTATTTTAGAAAAACACAAAACCCGGTTCCACGCGGTGCTTTAGTGGCTAAAAGTGAAAGAGCTGCCTTGGCAGAATTCAGCTCTATGAATCACTTCGGAAAATTGGTTCGACTGAATGGCCTTAGGAGGAAAAACGTTTTAATAGGATCCAGGGGGAGGTTCTGCTGTTTCAATCTGCTCCTTAAACAGGTGGAGATGGGACCTTCTCAATTATACAAACAGTAAGTACCCATCAGCTGGGAGAGCTGCCCTCCGAATCCTCCCCGCACGCAGCCCTAAACCAGAAGCAGAACTCGGCTTTGCCTCAGAAACCCGATCATAAATCAACAATTCTGATCTATTAGGATCTCCGAAAGTCTTCCAGCTCTCGGTTTAGTCTCCCCCAGCCTCAGACCCAGAGCTGGCCATAAAGCTGGAGGCGCACCTGCGCGGCGCCGAGGCCCCCGAGATGCCGGCGAGCGGCCTTGCTCTCCGTGACGCTTCGGGGTCGTCCTTAGTCAGTGGGAGCTTTCTCCCGACCTCCGACGCCAGCCAAGGCGAGCTCATTGCTTTTGCATAAATTAATATTTCCCCATTAACAAGTTCCCCCCTCCAAACGCGGCGCCCGCGTCCATGCGCCACATCCTAATGAGGTAATTATCATTTGCGCGTGTTCGGGGCTGGCGCCGGTTCCGTGGGTAAATGGCAGTTTATTAGCACGATGCCCAGCTCGGCTGCGGAGGGCTAAGGGATACTTCGGCTACTAGACTGATACCCAGGGGCCCTTTGGGGGCGCCGCGTCCGGGACCCTCCGCCCTCCCCGCGTCCCCCAAACCTGCAGGCCTCCAAAGTTGTGAATCACGCACGGAACTCTGCCTAGGTTTGGGTTTGGGTCCCCCCCCCCCTTTCCTTCCACCGGCAAAACCATCACGATTCCTCCCCCTCCCCCTCCCGTCTCTTCCCTCTTTCCCTATTCGCAAACCGCTCGCACTTTCCCGAGAGGAGCGCGGGCGCCAGTTGCCTCCTTTTAAAGTTTGAGGGGCGGTGGTGGCGGCGGCCGGCAGGCGCGGGGGAACACAGGGGCCGCTACGGGAGCCGCGCCGCCGCCCATGTCATTCCACTTCAAGTGACTTCATGTGATGTCAGCTGAATGTAAAAGACAGTGATCTCACGCGGAGGGGAAGATGTTTGCCATCAAAATGTGACAGAAGAGACACGCTGCATGGCTCGGAACGCATCTCCTTGGTGGTGGGGGAAAGAGGTAAATGCGAGGTGGCTCTCCGGTCCTCTTTACAGTTTTCCCCCCTGCCTTTTCCGGAATGCAGACTTAGAGGAGAGAGGCTGCGCCCTGGCCCAGCCTGGCTCGGCTCAGCTCCGCGCGCCATGGCAAGCTCGGCTTCCCTGGAGACCATGGTGCCCCCGGCCTGCCCGCGCGCCGGAGCGTCGCCGGCCACTTCCAAGACACTGGCCTTTTCCATCGAGCGCATCATGGCCAAGACGTCGGAGCCCCGTGCGCCCTTTGAGCCCCGGCCTGGAGCGCTAGAGGCGGACGGCAGCCAGGGCAAGAAACTGCTCAACCTCTGCTCGCCGCTGCCCTGTATGATCCCCCTCCAGCCCCTAGGCTACGAGGTGCCGTCAAAGACACTGCTCAGTTACTCGGAGCTCTGGAAAAGCAGCCTCCGGGCGGGCGGCGGCGGAGGCGGCGGCGGCGGTGGCGGCGGCGGCGGCGGGGGGGCCCCAGTGTGCGGCGCCAGCGGCTTGTGCAAAACCAACTGTGGCGTGTGCTGCAAGGCCGAGCTGGGCCTGGCGCCGTCCGCGCTGCCCGCGGGCAGGGTCATCAAGCCGCAGGTCATCAACCAGGCTGTGGGGCTGCCGGCCAGCGGCTCGCTCTACTACTTCAACTACCTGGACTCGACCGCGTACCCGCCGTCTGAGCTCCTCAGCGGCCACCTCTTCCCGTCTGGCCTCCTCAATGCGCAGGCCCCCGCCGCCCTGGCTGCTCACCCCAAGCTCTTTCTGCTGGAGAACGCCAAGCTGGCCGGCCTGGCTGCGGACAAGTTCCCCCACCCGGCTCCCTATCCCCATAAGGAGCGCTTGCCGGCGCCGCTGGAGCAGGTACTGAAGGAAAACTCGGCCCTGACTGCCGAGCGCGGAGGCGTCAAGGGCCACAGCAAGCTGCCAGGAGGCTCCGCAGATGGCAAGCCCAAAAACTTCACCTGCGAGGTGTGCGGCAAGGTGAGGCCCAGGGTTCGGCGAGGGGGGCCGGGCGCACCACAAGGCCCCCCATGTCTTTCCATAGGTGTTTAACGCTCACTATAATCTCACCCGCCACATGCCGGTCCACACCGGAGCCAGACCGTTCGTGTGCAAAGTCTGCGGCAAAGGCTTTCGCCAGGCCAGCACGCTCTGCAGGCACAAAATTATCCACACCCAGGTACGTGGCCCCCGGGTCGGGCCTAGCCCGCGTCTCCTTACTGTGCACTCGCCCCTTTCCTCAGGAAAAGCCACATAAATGCAACCAGTGCGGCAAAGCGTTCAACCGCAGCTCCACGCTCAACACGCATATCCGCATCCACGCGGGCTACAAGCCCTTCGTCTGCGAATTTTGCGGCAAAGGCTTTCACCAAAAAGGTAACGTGCCAGGCGAGGCCTTCTCTTCTCACCCCCCACGTTTTTTGTTCTTGATCTGTTGTAGGGAACTACAAGAACCACAAGCTGACCCACAGCGGCGAGAAGCAGTACAAATGTACCATCTGCAACAAGGCCTTCCACCAGGTCTACAACCTAACCTTCCATATGCACACCCACAACGACAAGAAGCCTTTCACGTGCGCCACTTGCGGCAAAGGGTTTTGCAGAAACTTTGACTTAAAGAAACATGTGCGCAAACTCCACGACAGCGTGGGCCCTGCTGCCCCCTCCGCAAAGGACCTGACTAGGACAGTGCAGAGCTGAGAGCTACTGCCTTGCCCTTCCTTCCCTCCCTGTACCACCTGAAAACAGATCACACATATAAACTTATTTCTAAAATTAAAAGAAAAAAAAACTATAGCAGAGAGGCTAAAATCTATTTATCGAAACCAGCATATTTTTGGAAAGCTAAATGTTTCCTCGATGACTGGCAGCAAACTCGTGGCCCCCACCTTTGTATATTCAGGAAACTTATTTAAATCCAGTGCGCCGAAACGTATTTAATTCCAGGCCTCCGCTTCTCCTGGGGCAGCCAGTTTTAACCCCAGCCTGTCACCGTGAGCGCCCCAGAAGAGCGCGGCGCCCCTAGCCATCTTTATACAGCCATGTAAATCCTCCTGTACAAGCGAACACGGAATATATACATATATAACTCAATAAACAGAATCATTAGTGCGCGTTTTTTTCCCCCTCTCCCC